GAGGAATGAGGCGGGGTCTCCCTTCGGGTTCCTTCGGGCACAATCGGGAGCTTGAGTTCTCCGGAAGCGGGGCCACAAACTTCGGCTCACTTCGGCAATAGTCGAGAACGGAGAGCTGAGGCCAGTGTGGGCGGAGCCACATGTTTCGGCTTTCTTCGGAGGTAGTCGAGTCCTTAGGGTCACTGTTCCGATGTGGGCGGGGCCACAGACTCGGCCGGATGTGGGTGGGGCCACAAGCTTCGGTTTACTTCGTAGATAGTTGGGTACAAGTGACGCTAGGATGATAGGCGGAGTCAACAGGTTCGCCAGATACCCATGAGTATTTACAAGGGGGCGGGGCGAAAGCGACTTGCCCTCAAAGGGGCGGAACCCCGAGGGCCGGCGTGCGCCTACGGGACCGGGCCAGGGTGACGATCCTCAAGTTCCCAAGTAGAGGAGAGGAAGCGGCAGAGGGAGGTGCGCTCAGTGGGGCGGAGCCAAGGTGGCCCCCGCGGGAGGAGGGCGGGGCTTCGGTCCTGCGAGGGGCGGGACCTGACTTCCCGCGGCGCTGATGGGGCGGGATGACGAAGTTGACGAGGGTGTCGGCATGAGGGGGTGGAGCAAGGAGCGCGTGGCGCGGTGCGCAGTGGGTGGCTCCACCTCGACTGCGAATTACTGTTTATGAGGTGACTCGCTGGTTCTATCGGTGGACAGTGGGACATTCTGAAGGGAGGCAAGGAGGCGGACTGAGCGCTCCCAATTGGGGTGAGCCCGCCCGAGCGGAGAGTGGACGGCGGGTGTCCAGGGGGCGGGGCTTTCGGCTGTGGGGTTCGGTCGTAGGGCGGGAACTCCCCAACTGGGGTGCGCTGGCGCTCGGAGGGGGCGGGGCCACAGGCCGCGAGGCTGCCGGGAGCCGATGACGCCCGAACGCCGAACCTATTGCGTCCGGGAGGAGGCGGGGCTACGGATTCGGCCGAGCCGAGAACACCCGAACGTCAAATTGCTGGCGTTCGGGAAGGGGGCGGGGCTGCGGATTCGGTGGAGCCGAGGACGCCCGAACGCCGAACTTCCTGTGCTCGGGAGGGGGCAGGGTTTTGTACTGTGGGAGTCTGAGAGCGAGGAGGTCCGAAAGCCGAATCACAGTCGTTCGGAAAGAGGAGGAGCGAAGGCTCGAGCGTCCGGAAGAGGGTGTGGCCTCGGCGGTGCCTTAGCCTCCAGAGCTTCTGACCGCTGACGGGAACACCCGAAGGGGGACGCCCACTTTGCAAGAGGGTGGTGCCAAAATGGACCTTTGTAAGGGGGCGTGTCGCCGCGCTTGCGGAGGTTTGTTTTTCACGCTCCAAGGCGCAATGGTAGGTACGGCAGTGCGGGCACAGAGCGGGTGTCGGTAACTGCTTTGCCTCCCGGCTCCCGCAGGAGGATGCTGGTGGTGGAGGTGGCGAACGGCCGCTCCCTGGTGTGGGGAGCCGAGGCGGTGCAGGCCCTCCGGGAGCGCCTGGGTGTGGGGGGCCGCACGGTAGGCGCCCTGCCCCGCGGGCCCCGCCAGAACTCGCGCCTGGGCCTCCCGCTGCTGCTGATGCCCGAAGAGGCGCGGCTCTTGGCCGAGATCGGCGCCGTGACTCTGGTCAGCGCCCCGCGTCCAGACTCTCGGCACCACAGCCTGGTAAGGGGGCGGGGCTCGAACTCGGGTTCGGTGCTTGGAGGTTCCAGCGAAGTGTGCTTCTCAGGCCCTGACATCCTTCAAGCGCCAGCAAGAGGAGAGCTTCCAGGAGCAGAGCGCCTTGGCAGCTGAGGCCCGGGAGACCCGTCGTCAGGAGCTCCTGGAGAAGATTACGGAGGGCCAGGCTGCTAAGAAGCAGAAACTAGAACAGGCTTCAGGGGCCAGCTCAAGCCAGGAGGCCGGCTCGAGCCAGGCTGCCAAAGAGGATGAGACCAGTGATGGCCAGGCTTCGGGAGAGCAGGAGGAAGCTGGTGAGCATGGGAGGTGGAGTCCAGGGACCACGTTTACCAAACTCTTCTCTGTACTCCCCACCAGGCCCCTCGTCTTCCCAAGCAGGACCCTCAAATGGGGTAGCCCCCTTGCCCAGATCTGCTCTCCTTGTCCAGCTGGCCACTGCCAGGCCTCGACCGGTCAAGGCCAGGCCCCTGGACTGGCGTGTCCAGTCTAAAGACTGGCCCCACGCCGGCCGCCCTGCCCACGAGCTGCGCTACAGTATCTACAGAGACCTGTGGGAGCGAGGCTTCTTCCTCAGTGCGGCTGGCAAGTTCGGAGGTGACTTCCTGGTCTATCCTGGTGAGTATGGGTTGGGGCCTCTGGTTGCTGTGTCACTGCTTCAGTGCCTCTCTCCTTCCCCCAGGTGACCCCCTCCGCTTCCACGCCCATTATATCGCTCAGTGCTGGGCCCCCGAGGACACCATCCCACTCCAAGACCTGGTTGCTGCTGGGCGCCTTGGAACCAGCGTCAGAAAGACCCTGCTCCTCTGTTCTCCGCAGCCTGATGGTAAGGTGGTCTACACCTCCCTGCAATGGGCCAGCCTGCAGTGAACTCCAGAGACCTAGGGGATGTGGCTGTGTCGGCAGCAAGAGCCTTTCTGGATGTTCCCCAGCTCTTCTCTGGGAGTCTAGAACATCCTCCTACCTTTCTCCGCGGTTAGTTTTTGATTCCAGGTTTTCGAACACTACATCTTTTTTATGTTCTTCCTTGTTTCAAAGCACTTATTGGCTGTGTTTTTGTAGTTACCTATTTTCACACTGTGAGCTTCCCGAGAATGGGGCCTGGGTTTGATTCATCTGTTTTCTACAGGGTTTAAGTCTCAGGAGGTCTCAATAAACTTGGTATATAAATGTTCATGATTTGAATGTTTGCGACAGTCCTGGAACCCGTGGATGGTCTCATCTGCATGTACAGGTGAGAAAAAGGCCTGGAGGGGGGGGACTGACTTGCCCAAAGTCACACACTTAGTAAATAGCAGGCCTGGCCTTTCAAAATTGGTTTTTCTGACTCCTAAATCTGCACTCTTTCTACCTCACTAAACTTCCTCTTGAAAAGATTTCTATGAAATTTCCCAGATGCATACAAACGTTATAAATAAAAATATAGGCTGGGCACGATGACCCACACCTGTAATCCCACAGAACTTTTGGAGGCCAAGGCAGGGGGATCGCTTGAGCCCAGGAGTTTGAGACCAGCTCTGGCAACATTGTAATACCCAGTCTCTACAAAAAATAATTTAAAAAAAAATTAGCCAGGGATCCCTTGAGCCTGGGAAGTTGAGGCTGCTGTGAGCTGTGATTGCACCACTGCCCTCCAGCCTGGGAGACAGAGCAAGAACCTGTCTCAAAAAATATATATATGTGTGTGTGTATATATGTAAATATACACACATGTATGTATATATATGTGTGTGTATATATATATATATTATGAAAGGAAATGAGTATTGTAATTTTAGGAGTTCAGAGCCTGGGGAGAAAGGAAGGACTCTGGAAGGCGTTCTGCTTTTTCATGGCCTGGGTAGTGGTGGAGAATTTTTTTGATACTGTATATTTATATTTTAGACTCTTTTTTGGATGTGTTATATTCTGCAATTTTTATAAAAGCTAAAACACATGTATTTGTAAAAAATTTGCACTTATGAAATCATTTACCCATGTTTTTGCTTAAGAAAGTACTAGAACACTACCACTATTCCAATAATTACACCTTTATCTTATCAATGTGCAGTTTTATTTTGTCACGTTTATTTTGT